TTCAGTATGTTGATTATGGTCTTGTGGAACTTTTGACAGACACTTCCTTGTAGGCCTGTTTTATAAAGCAGGAAAAAATGGAGCTGCCGGAGGTGAGATGAGGGTGTGGGGCCTGGAGCCTCGCTTGCAGCCTTCCTTTACCCTCTGCAGTCTCCTCGGAGGACTGTACTCAGGGGAGTTCAAGGTGAAACCTCCTGGGGGTCTCGGGGAGCCCGGCACTGCCCCCCAGCTGGCCCTGGGCCCCAGATAAGTCATTTATGCATTTTGGACCCCAGTTTGCTTTTCCACCAAGTGGACAGACAAGTCAGACTAGATCAAAGCATTCTTCACTTAGTTCCTACGGACAGGGGCTTCAGAATTCTTTGACATCTTTGAGACAGGCAGTATTTTGTGCTTTTTTTCCTGGAGGGACATGACATAGTTTTGTTTCGTCAGCTTCTTAGAAGGGTCATGTTCGCCCAAACATGAAGGAGTGCTGTATTGATTCCTCAGGTCCCTTCCTGTGCTGTTAGTTTGTTGTAAGCGACAGAACCTCCCCAACTCAAATTGACTTAAACTGCAAAGGGAAGTTAATGGTTCAGGGACCTGAAAAATCCCAGAGCTGGCCCAGCTGGAGTCAGTACTCAGGTATTCTCATCAGGAATTTACCCCTCTTTATTTCCAGACTCTGCCTTTCTCAGGTTTAACTTAATTCTCGGCCCCTTCCTCCTGCCCCACCTCTGCTCACCCTCAGGTGGCAAAGAAGTCCTCAGCAGTCCCCCTGCCTTACCACCCATCTGTTTCCGTCAGAAATTGCAGCAAAATGTCCAGGGCCCACTCTGATTGGCCGTGCTTGGCTCACGTGTCTCTCCCAGAGCCAATCCCTATGGCTGAGGGGAGGAGACATTCAGGCCAGGACGCCTTTCCCCCTTACATTATCTCATGGGATTCTGTTCTTGCTGTAAACCTGCAGGAAGTGAAGTGCTCGGCCTGTATGTCACCTGTGTGATGAATGGGTCATGGCCATGAGTGTGCTGGGATTGTGGAGGCAAACTGAAGGTCATCGTCCCTTCCCAGGTGGTAGAAAGTGGGGCCCTGGGATAAGCAGGGTACTGGCTGGATTCCCGGATCTGTAGCCCTCCTTTGCTGCCGTTTCCACGGCCCTTTGGCATCTTCCTCTCTCCTGCATGAGGGACTGCAGGGCGACGGGCATCCGCAGCTCCCTCTAGTCGGCAGGAAGTAGGTTCCTGGCTGAGAGAGACTTGGCACCACGGCACATCGCTGCTGATCAGCCTTTATAGAGCCATATGCATCACTTTAGAGAAAGAAAGGAGAAAAATTAGAGTGGCGGGAAAGCAATTTCCGTTGCAATTTAAAAGGCGGCTATTAAAATTTTATAAGAGCTTTATTGCAGGGGTTTTCTGATCATCCCAGGAATTTTTAAAATGGGAAGTCTAGTGATAAAGGAAAATGTTCTGGGTGCGTCTGGTTCCCTCCTGCCCTGCCAAGCATCTTGAAAACCACCATTGTGAGGGCTTCCTAGACCAGCTTAGCAATAGCAACGGCCCAAGAGGCCATTTCTGAGTGTTTTAAAAGCGTGTTTTTCTGTATTTGCTGTTTCTATGTATAGTGACTGTTTCTAATTTTATTTTGTACTTTGCTAAATGGCCTGGTAGGGAGCTATGGGAATCGTCAAGAACAGCAGTTGCCTCTGCCCTTCTGTGTTAGTTGAGAGTCATTTGGTTGTATGAACAAATAGAAATTCAGGTCAAAAGGAAGTCTAAAAGGAAGTGGATGGACACAGGGCCTGGGAGATTCGGCTTGGAATGGTTTCAGGCAAGGCTGGATCCAGGGCCTGGTGAGGTTGTCAGGACATGTTTCCTTTTACCTCCTGGCTCAGCATTCTTCTGTGCTGATTTTATTCTCAGGTAGGCTCTGAAGCAGCCCCTAGCAGCTCCACTAGTAGATTCAACCAACTTAGCAGCTCCAAGGGAAATAAACCATCTCTTTCCCCCATAGTCCCAGTATATATCATGGGGCTGGTGTTTACTGGCTCTGATCATCCTGGCTTTGGTGGCAGGGTCACCCCGGGCCATCTCTGAAGCTGGGAACAGGGAAGGTGGTGCAGTGGCTTTTTGGCCAGACTTGGATCATATGACCAGTCCCACCTCCACCCACAACCCATGGGTGGGGTGAGTCCCATAGGACTGAGTGGGAAAGATGAGGTTCAAGGGGCTGACTGAGGAAGAGAAATAGATGCAGGGTGGGTCAAAGCAACCGACGCCTGGAACCCCTTCCCATACTAACTTCACGAAGCTGAATCTGCCCCCACACTCCCCAGTTGTTCTTTTCCCTTGGAAGCTGCTCCGCCTTTACCTTCTTTCGGGTCTCGTTGAGGGGTTCTTAATCTCGGGTCCATGGACCTTTGAAGGATGGAAGATTAGTGGGTCACGAGGTTGGCTGGGAAAAACATTACATCTCTATTTTCGCTACCCTGTAACTGAAATTAACATTTTTTTATGCACAGGGCAATAAACCACAATTGGATTAGCAATATCTGTGACTTTGTCACTACTAGAAATCACGGATATTCTCATATCACATTACAGTGTTGCAAATATCACAAAATATCATTTAAACACCTACCTGTTTCTAAATCACTATAGGTATTGGACTCACCACTAGATCTTGTAATATAACAGCATTAATAGGCCAGAAGTGGTGTTTCACACCTGTAATCCCAGCACTTTGGGAGGCCAAGGTGGGCGGATCGCTTGAGGCCAGGAGTTTGAGACCAGCCCAGACAACGTGACGAAACCCCATCTCTACTAAAAATACAAAAATTACCTGGGGTGGTGGTGTGTACCTGTAAACCCAGCTACTCGGGAGGCTGAGGCAGAATTGCTTGAGTCTGGGAGGCAGAGGTTGCAGTGAGCCAAGATGGCGCCACTGTACTCCAGCCTGGGCAGTAGATCAAGACTCCATCTCAAAAAAAAAGAAATTATTCTGAGGAGTCTGCAACTAATTCACCAGGTTGCCAGTAGGAGTCCCTGGCATGAGAAAGGTTAAGAACCCCCTTGGGCTTCTCCAGGAACCCCAGGGGAATGATCATTGAAGTTGTCCTGATTCCTGGACCCTGGGGTGTTAGCTAGCTGCTTGCTAGGCTTCCTTCCTGGGAGATTCCTGGAGGAGCTGACCGGCCTTTGAGGTTGGCGGGGATATTTGGGTAGCATTTGGACATTATGGTATTGGGGAAGTGGAGCAGGGAGGTGTTGCCAGCCCACTGCCTTCATTGACCATTGTGACAGAGTGTGGTCTAGCCAGGTGGTCAGAAACAGACTCTGGGACCAGGTTGCTGGGTTCACATCCTGGCTGTATATAGTACACTTTTTTTTTTTTTTTAAACAGGGTCTTGCTATGTTGCCCAGGCTGGTCTTGAACTTCTGAGCTCAAATGATCCTCCCATCTTAGCCTCCTGAGTAGCTGGGACTATAGGCTTAGTGGGACTATAGACCACTGTGCCTAGCTTAGTATACTTTTGACTGACTGGGCAACCTCAGCTAGTGGGTCCCTTATGAATTCTGTGCCTCAGTTTCCTCATCTGTAACATGAAAGTAATAATAGTATCTTCTTCTTGGGTGATCGGGAGAGTGAAATGAGTCAGCACTTGTCTGCTAGGACAGAGCCGGCACATTGGGAGGGATTGTTATTAGTGAATGGCCATTGCATATAGGACAGCTCTAGACCCTCTCAGCTCTCATCTCCTGACTTAGTGCCCAGCCTCTGCCGGTGCCCAGAATGTGATGCTGAACAATACAGACAGTGCCTTCTCCGCCTGGAGACATTCATTCATCCATGGAATATTCACTTAAATATAAACAAGCATACTAAATATTCAAAGGCATAAATTAATAATATAAAGTTCCAAACCAGGACAAGTATGATTTCTCTGTCATTCCTCTGCTCACAGTTGTCTGAGGAAATGTCCTTAGAATAGCCCTTCATCTGTCCCCCCTGCCACCGCTTGCCCCTCACTCACCCCGTGCCAGCTCCATGGGCCTCCTGACTGCTCCTGAGATGCTCCACATCTGCTCCTGCCCTCTGGAAGGCTCTTTCCCAGGTAGTCACATGATCTGTGGTCTCATGTATTCAGAGACCTAACCTCTTCTTTTTCCTCCATGTAGATGCACAGTCTCTGACATCAGCTCTCCTGGGACCCTCCAAGAGCACTAGTGTCTAGAAGGCACTAAGGGTGAGTAAGGCGTGGCTGCTGGTTTGCTTAGAGCAGCTCATATTTTCCTTTTCTTCCATTTCAGCATGGCGAGGACAACATCCTTGCTGCCTCCAGCTGGCGGGCGACCACAGCTACTGCCTGCTCTGCGCTACTGAGCCACTCGGTCTGGAGCCCCCAGGACAGCACCTGCTTCCTGAGGTTGTCCTGGCTCAGCTGTGCACAGCGATGGTGGAGAACTGGACTCCACAGGCTCACAACCTTCCTGTCAGGTTTCAGGGCCCAGCATCCTTCATCCTGGGCCTGGCTGCCCTGAACAATGGCTGAGGGCTGGGGGACCCCATAGAGTGACACCACAGCGTACGGGGCCAGCAGCACTCCAGTGCCCGTGGACTATGACCACCTATCGGGCCATCCCCAGCGATGGTGTGGACCTGGCAGCCAGCTGTGGCGCCAGGGTGGGCGATGTCCTCCCTGGGCCACACACAGGGGACTACGCTCCCTTGGGATTCTGGGCCCAGAATGGCAGCATGTCCCAGCCTCTTGGCGAGAGCCCGGCCACCGCCACCGCCACCGCCACCGCCACCACCCGCCCCAGCCCCACCACTCCCGCAATGCCCAAGATGGGCGTGCGCGCAAGGGTGGCCGACTGGCCGCCCAAGCGGGAGGCCCTGAGAGAGCACAGCAACCCAAGCCCCTCCCAGGACACAGATGGCACAAAGGCCACCAAGATGGCCCATTCCATGAGGAGCATACAGAACGGACAGCCCCCCACCAGCACCCCGGCTTCCTCAGGGTCCAAAGCCTTCCACCGACTCTCCAGGAGAAGGTCCAAAGACGTGGAGTTCCAGGACGGGTGGCCCCGGTCCCCCGGCAGGGCCTTCCTCCCCCTTCGGCACCGCAGCAGCAGCGAGATCACCCTCAGCGAGTGTGACGCGGAGGACGCGGGGGAGCCGCGGGGGGCCCGGCACACGGGGGCGCTGCCCCTCTTCCGCGAGTACGGGAGCACCTCGTCCATCGACGTGCAGGGCATGCCCGAGCAGAGCTTCTTCGACATCCTGAACGAGTTCCGCAGCGAGCAGCCCGACGCCCGAGGGTGCCAGGCCCTCACCGAGCTCCTCCGGGCAGATCCTGGCCCACACCTCATGGGGGGCGGCGGCGGAGCCAAGGGGGACTCCCACAACGGGCAGCCCGCCAAGGACAGCCTCCTGCCACTGCAGCCCACGAAGGAGAAGGAGAAGGCCCGGAAGAAACCTGCGCGGGGCCTCGGCGGCGGGGACACGGTGGACTCGTCCATCTTTCGGAAGCTAAGGAGCAGCAAACCCGAGGGGGAGGCTGGGCGTTCCCCGGGGGAGGCCGACGAGGGCCGGAGCCCCCCGGAAGCCAGCAGGCCGTGGGTGTGTCAGAAGAGCTTCGCCCACTTCGACGTGCAGAGCATGCTGTTCGACCTCAACGAGGCGGCCGCCAACAGGGTGTCGGTGTCGCAGCGGCGGAACACCACCACGGGTGCTTCGGCCGCTTCCGCCGCCTCGGCCATGGCCTCCCTCACGGCCTCGCGGGCCCACAGCCTCGGAGGCCTGGACCCGGCCTTCACCAGCACAGAGGACCTAAACTGCAAGGAGAACTTGGAGCAGGACCTCGGCGATGACAACAGCAACGACCTGCTGCTCAGCTGCCCGCACTTCCGCAATGAGATCGGGGGCGAGTGTGAGCGCAACGTGAGCTTCTCCCGGGCTTCCGTGGGCTCCCCGAGCAGCGGCGAGGGCCACCTGGCAGAGCCCGCCCTGAGCGCCTACCGCACCAACGCCAGCATCTCGGTGTTGGAAGTTCCCAAGGAGCAGCAGCGGACGCAGAGTCGGCCCCGGCAGTACAGCATCGAGCATGTGGACCTGGGCGCCCGCTACTACCAGGATTACTTCGTGGGCAAAGGTGACGGATGGCGTGTGGGTGGGAAGGTTGGGTGAGCCTGAACTCGCCTGCTCTTCCTTCTTAGAACATGCCAATTACTTCGGCGTGGATGAGAAGCTGGGGCCAGTGGCTGTGAGCATTAAGCGGGAGAAGCTGGAAGACCACAAGGAGCACGGACCTCAGTACCAGTACAGGATCATCTTCCGGACCCGCGAGGTAGGTCCCATCACTCTCGTTCTTATTAAAGACCCCCTAACCTTCCCTTCTCTCCCTTGAGTAGCTCATCACCCTGCGGGGCTCCATCCTGGAAGATGCTACGCCCACAGCCACCAAGCATGGGACCGGGCGGGGCCTGCCCTTGAAGGATGCCCTGGAGTATGTCATCCCCGAGCTCAACATCCACTGCCTGCGGCTGGCCCTCAACACCCCCAAGGTGACGGAGCAACTGCTGAAGCTCGATGAGCAAGGGGTGAGTCAGGGGCTGGAGGTGGGGGTGCTGCTCTGCCTCCACAAAGCCACTCTTGCCTCTGCAGCTCTGCCGGAAGCACAAGGTGGGCATCCTCTATTGCAAGGCCGGCCAGAGCTCCGAGGAGGAGATGTACAACAATGAGGAGGCCGGCCCCGCCTTTGAGGAGTTCCTCTCCCTCATCGGCGAGAAGGTCTGCCTGAAGGGCTTCACCAAGTACGCTGCCCAGCTGGACGTCAAGAGTAAGTAGGGGGCCGGTTAGATCACAGTGAGCAAACATGGTCCTAACTGGCATTTCTGTTTCAGCCGACTCCACGGGAACCCACTCCCTCTACACGATGTACCAGGACTACGAGATCATGTTCCATGTCTCCACCCTGCTCCCTTACACCCCCAACAACAGGCAGCAGGTCAGTGATTTTCAGCAGAGGCACGGCTGCCGGGTTCCTGTCCCCCTCTGTTGCCCTTTCCCAGCTGCTACGGAAGAGGCACATAGGAAATGACATCGTGACGATCATCTTCCAGGAGCCTGGCGCGCTACCGTTCACCCCCAAGAACATCCGCTCCCACTTCCAGCACGTCTTCATCATTGTCCGAGTCCACAACCCCTGCACTGATAACGTCTGTTACAGGTATGCCCCCCACACCCGGCCCCCAGCAGCGTTCCCACCATCTAAATAATCTCTCCCTCCACAGTATGGCTGTGACCCGATCCAAAGACGCTCCTCCTTTCGGCCCCCCCATCCCCAGTGGAACCACATTCCGCAAATCCGACGTCTTCAGAGACTTCTTGCTGGCCAAGGTGATTAACGCTGAGAACGCCGCGCACAAGTCCGACAAGTTCCACACCATGGCCACCAGGACCCGCCAGGAGTATCTCAAGGACCTGGCCGAAAACTGTGTCTCCAACACCCCCATCGACTCCACCGGCAAATTCAACCTCATCTCCCTGACCTCCAAGAAGAAGGAAAAGACAAAAGCACGGGCTGGCGCTGAGCAGCACAGTGCAGGGGCCATCGCCTGGAGGGTGGTGGCCCAGGACTACGCCCAGGGGGTGGAAATCGACTGCATTTTGGGAATTTCCAATGAGTTTGTGGTGCTCCTGGACTTACGCACCAAGGAGGTGGTGTTCAACTGCTACTGCGGGGATGTCATTGGCTGGACTCCAGACTCCTCCACACTCAAAATCTTCTATGGACGAGGAGACCACATCTTCCTACAGGCGACAGAGGGTTCTGTGGAGGACATAAGGGAGATAGTGCAGAGACTGAAGGTAAGGGAGAGAGCCCGGCGATAGGGCGGCGATTCTGAGGCTCGATCCTGCCTGTGGCCTGCAGGTGATGACCAGTGGCTGGGAGACGGTGGACATGACGCTTCGGCGGAACGGGCTCGGGCAGCTGGGCTTCCACGTGAAGTACGACGGCACGGTGGCCGAGGTTGAGGACTATGGGTTCGCCTGGCAGGCCGGCCTCCGGCAGGGCAGCCGACTAGTGGAGATCTGCAAGGTGGCCGTGGTCACACTGACCCACGACCAGATGATCGACCTGCTGCGCACCTCTGTCACTGTGAAGGTGGTCATCATCCCGCCTTTTGAGGACGGCACTCCCCGGAGGTAAGGGCCTCCACCTTTCAGCCAGGTGGTGGGCCTTTCTGAGTAATGCAGTTTTTCTCCCCAGGGGTTGGCCGGAGACCTACGACATGAATACCTCGGAGCCCAAGACGGAGCAGGAAAGCATCACTCCTGGGGGCCGGCCCCCCTACCGCAGCAATGCTCCCTGGCAGTGGAGCGGGCCCGCATCCCATAACTCTCTACCAGCCTCCAAGTGGGCCACTCCAACCACTCCCGGCCATGCCCAGTCCCTGAGCCGGCCCCTGAAGCAGACCCCCATAGTCCCCTTCCGGGAGTCCCAGCCACTGCACAGCAAGAGGTAAGCACCTGCTGGGGGGACCAATACTTCCCCTCTGCCTCCTTCCTCCCCTGTCTCCTTCTAGGCCTGTCAGCTTCCCAGAAACCCCTTACACAGTATCACCAGCAGGGGCCGACAGAGTCCCTCCCTACCGACAGCCTTCTGGGAGCTTCTCCACCCCCGGTTCGGCCACCTACGTGAGATACAAGCCATCCCCAGAAAGGTCAGCCTCCCTCAATTCTTTTCATGTTAAGGAACCCTGGGCACGTTCTTCTCATCCCCTGCAGGTACACGGCTGCCCCACACCCCCTGCTATCTCTTGATCCCCACTTCAGCCACGATGGGACGTCCAGCGGCGACTCCTCTTCCGGCGGCCTGACCAGCCAGGAGAGCACCATGGAACGCCAGAAGCCAGGTAGGGCCCCCACCAGCTGCTGCGCCCACCCGTAACCACTGGTGTGTCTCCTGTTTTCCTACAGAGCCTTTGTGGCATGTGCCTGCCCAGGCCAGGCTCTCAGCCATAGCCGGAAGCAGCGGGAACAAGCACCCGTCCAGGCAGGATGCAGCAGGCAAAGATTCCCCCAACAGGCATTCCAAAGTGAGTCTGGGCCCCACCCTGCCCTACCGGGGTCTGGGAATGACACGCTTCTCTTGCCTCTCAGGGAGAACCTCAATACTCAAGTCATTCCAGCAGCAACACCCTCTCCAGCAACGCATCCAGCAGCCACAGCGACGACCGCTGGTTCGACCCCCTGGACCCCCTGGAGCCAGAGCAAGACCCCCTCTCCAAGGGTGGCTCTAGTGACAGCGGCATCGACACCACCCTCTACACCTCCAGCCCTAGCTGCATGTCCCTGGCCAAGGCTCCACGGCCCGCCAAGCCACACAAGCCCCCTGGAAGTATGGGCCTTTGTGGCGGGGGTCGCGAGGCCGCTGGGAGGTCCCACCACGCAGACAGGCGGCGGGAGGTCTCCCCTGCCCCCGCAGTTGCCGGCCAAAGCAAGGGCTACCGACCGAAGCTGTACTCCTCCGGCTCCAGCACCCCCACGGGACTGGCGGGGGGCAGCCGAGACCCACCGAGGCAGCCCAGGTAAGCTGTTGCACCTAGTCTGGGTTCTAACCTTTTTTTTATCTCTTTCATTTTTGCTTTGCAGTGACATGGGCTCGAGGGTTGGCTACCCCGCTCAGGTTTACAAAACTGCCAGTGCAGAGACTCCTCGGCCCTCCCAGCTGGCCCAGCCCAGCCCCTTTCAGCTCTCCGCCTCCGTCCCCAAGTCCTTCTTCTCCAAGCAGCCTGTACGCAATAAGCACCCAACAGGGTGGAAGAGAACGGAGGAGCCCCCACCACGGCCACTCCCCTTCAGTGACCCAAAGAAGTAAGTGCCTGGACGTCCAGCGAGGCGCCCGCACACCCCTCTGACCCTGACGCTGTCATTCCAGGCAGGTGGACACGAACACCAAAAATGTCTTTGGGCAACCGAGGTTGAGGGCATCCCTCCGAGACCTCCGGTCACCACGGAAGAACTACAAATCCACCATCGAGGATGACCTGAAGAAACTCATCATCATGGACAACCTGGGGCCAGAGCAGGAGAGAGACACGGGAGTACGTAGGGCCCTGTCCCCCGCTCCCGACCCACCTCCCCCAACATCCCACCCACGCCCCACAGCAGTCACCGCAGAAGGGCCTGCAGCGGACGCTGTCGGACGAGAGCCTGTGCAGCGGGCGCCGGGAGCCCAGCTTCGCCAGCCCCGCTGGCCTAGAGCCAGGGCTGCCCAGCGACGTGCTCTTCACCAGCACCTGCGCCTTCCCGTCCAGCACGCTGCCTGCACGCCGCCAGCACCAGCACCCCCACCCGCCCGTCGGCCCCGGTGCCACCCCTGCCGCCGGCAGCGGCTTTCCCGAGAAGAAATGTGAGCCTGGGCCCCCTGGGACTGGCGCGGTACAACCACTGCCATCTCCACCCTCCCCATCCAGCCACCATCTCAGCCTCGGAGCTCTCGCTGGCTGATGGGCGGGACCGCCCCCTGCGGCGCCTGGACCCTGGGCTGATGCCCCTGCCTGACACAGCTGCTGGCCTCGAGTGGTCCAGCCTGGTGAACGCAGCCAAGGCATACGAAGGTAGGCGCCTTCCACCCAGTCCCGCCAGGCCCTGACCCCTCTCCTCCTCCTCCCTCCCTGGCAGTGCAAAGAGCCGTCTCACTCTTCTCTCTGAACGACCCGGCCCTGAGCCCGGACATCCCGCCTGCACACAGTCCTGTCCACAGCCACCTGAGCCTGGAGAGGGGACCCCCGACCCCCAGGACCACCCCTACCATGAGGTGAGGTTTCCCTGGGAACACCCGGGTTCATACCTCAGGCTGACCTTGTCCCTGGTTTTTCCAGCGAGGAGCCACCCCTGGATCTGACAGGCAAGGTGTACCAGCTGGAGGTGATGCTGAAACAGCTGCACACTGACCTGCAGAAGGTAAGGCCGGGGGCCACGCCCTCTCCATCCCACCCGCCTGATGCCAGCTTCCCACCCTGTGCAGGAGAAGCAGGACAAGGTGGTGCTCCAGTCAGAGGTGGCCAGCCTGCGGCAGAACAACCAGCGGCTGCAGGAGGAGTCGCAGGCCGCCAGCGAGCAGCTGCGCAAGTTTGCGGAGATCTTCTGCAGGGAGAAGAAGGAGCTCTGAGGTGGGAGGCCGCCGCCCGCCTTCGCTCCTTCCCCTCAGGCCGTGGCCCTGCTGCCTCTCTCCCTCCACTCAGCTCCCAGCTGCCGGTGTGACCAAGATGACCCATCCAGGGCCCTCCCCATGGACACGGAAACTCCGATGGCCTCACTAGGGCTGTGAGTCAGGGTCAGCGCGCACAGCCCTCATGCCCCAGAGGGCGAAGTGGTCTCAGGCCTCCCTCCAAGCTGCCCAGCTGTGGTCCCGGTGAGCTGGGCTGTGCTTACACCGCTCCCGGGCCTGCCCCGCTGTCCCCATCTAGCCTCTTCCTGGGACCAGCCCTTCGAAGCTGATGGGGACGGAGAGAGGAGCCAGTCTCCAGACGCCTCGGCTCCAGGAGGTCACACAGCAGGTTTCTGCACCACGCACAACAAAGTTGCGGCTTGTGGGGCCGAGGCCCCTGCATGAAAAGTACAGCGTGAAAGCAACCCTTTCTTCCCCACACCCAGAGAGGTGAGGCCCGCGTGGACACAGACCAGGGCGCCTCGGTCCCTAGCACGTGAGCTCCAAAAAGCACGAACATGATCCCCTCCCTAACCCCCTCCTCCCAAAAAGCAGCCAGGAGCACTTTCTTAGAGTTTAAATTATTTTCTTGGGGGCCTGAGGATAGAGAGAGGCAAGGCTAGCCTCCAGAGCCGATTTATTTGAGAGAGAAACTCTATTTGGATCTCCAGGACGGTTTATACGATCTTTTTCTATCAGCTCCTCTTCCGCCAGAGGCCACTGCACCTGGGCTAGGGGTCCACAGGCCCCTCCACCTTCCAGCTAACCAGGCCAGGCCGGGGCGGTGGAGCCACCACACAGCCGACTCTCTCCTCCTCCTCCCGGCACGACCTGGCCCTGACCAGCAGCCTCGGCCTCTTCTGGGTTCCAGGAGGGGCTCCCGAAGCCCTCAGGACAGGGCTGGAGGAGAACAGCCTTCATCTCCTCCTCTGGTTTTTTTTTCCTTTGCAAGTCTCCCAGCCCATCTCTCCGAGCAGCGGCCACCAGACCCCCTCACCATGCTCCCCGGGGAGCACTGCACCCCGCGAACCCCACTGGACGCTGGTTCTCTAAAGGCAATAAGGGGCGGCCATGCCGGTGTGGTACCACGCTGTTCCTCCAGGAAACCGTTTCTTTTTTTCCTTCTTTAAAAGCAAACAGAAAAAGATATATATATATATATATATATATTTATTTTTTCATGTAGAGTTGGCGCCAGAACAAGCCTGTATGGCCACAGTCTGTGGATTCATCCCCCCAACCTCAAGCTGAGGACCAAGGCGTGTCCCCTGTGGGCTGGGGGTCAGTGGGAGGACCAGAGGGATGAAGTCAGGGCAGGCCGGTGCCCTTTTTGGGAGGCACCAGGCGGGGAGGAGTTGGCGGAGCAGGTCTGGCTGTGAGCCAGCACCAGGCAACCCGGCCCTTGTCCAGGGACCTCTGCTGCCTTCTCTCTGGGGTCAGGAACCTCAGAGGAGGGGGCTCTGGGGACTGCATAGGACGCAGGCACTCGGAGGTGCCGGTGTGGATGGGTGGGGGTGAGAGAAGAGGGTTCTTATCGCGTCTCCTGTGATCAGCCTCTGGCCCCCTGGAGGAGGAAACCTCAGCGCTGCCCCTGCCCCCACCCTCACCCCCAACACCAAGAGTGAGGTGGGCGTGCCCCAGGCAGCGTCCTCAGCCCTGGCCAGCTACTGTGATGCCATCTTCTCCCCCATCCCCTTCTCTGGGGGGCCCACCCGTCCCCCACCCCCACCCCTTAGACCCTCATCGGGTCCCTTTTTTTTTTTTTTTTTCAGTTGTCTCCTCCCATCTTCAGATCATTCGAATCATTTTGGGGACTTAATCATGTACATGGACAAGTGTAAATTATGATTTTTGGTTTTGTTTTCTGTTATTTTTTAAGGATTTCTGCAAAAACAGATCTATTTAATTTGAGGTTGATGTTCTATCCAATGGCCGAAGATAGCAGCAGGTTTTTTTTTTCATATGTTGATTTGTTTCATTTGGATTTTTTTTTTATTATTCTTTATTGTCTTTTTTTTTTCCCCATCCCTGTCTTGAGATTTTCTGGCATGTTTCTGGAGGTTTCAAAGGAAATAAAGGTTTCATAGAAATGGCTTGTGTGTTCACTTTTGGGGCAGCTGCC